TTGTCTGGGGACCGGGGAGGGAAGAACTGTTAAAGTTGGCTGCCCCTGAAGACTTACCGCTCCTGTTTGGCTTTCTGCTCCCGGGACCTTCTGTCTCCAATCACAGACATGGCCTATGGGAAAGGCAGGTCTAGTTACTGCACCGCTACCCACAATTCCCAATAATCTAAAAGGCCAACAAAACAAGCGGTTCATGCATGGATTCACGATGACAAGTGTTACCAGGTAGCAAGGACTATGTTTAATTCCATTCTATGCACCTGAGGTCCCCTTAAGCCCACTATCAAGCTCCTTTAGGCAAGCGGCGCGCTCCGGTGACCGCTGTTTCCCTCGGCTCTACCCTATTGCCTCCTCCTGCCAACGGGATCAGAACCCCGTCTTGGAGCGCTGGCTTCCAGCTACAGCCTCAGAGCCCCCCTCTGCTCTCAGCCCGCCCCGACATGCTCTTGGCCAACCTTACCGTCTCCAGATTGGAACTCTGGATCTCCTTCTCCTCTGCATAGTCGGTGACCCGCTCCAAGTCCGCCGCACCGCTGTCATGTTTCCGTGGCTTCTCCGGAGGCCGCTCTGGTCCACTGGTCTCAGTCTCCAACTCCAGCTCCACATCCCCCTCGGTCGCCATATCTATTTCACCACGCCGCCGCATAAGCCCCACCTCACGCCGACTTCCGGCAACTGACACAGCTTCCGCCCGGGGAGGAGGCGGGGCTGGCCCTGGGCCACACCTTCTTTCTGCTCCAGTTCTAGAAGCTTCAGGGAGGAAGGCGGTTCGTCTCTCAGACTTCCTTTCGGGTTTGTACAGTGTTTTGTGCGAGGCCTTCTCTCAGACCTAACCCGACACCGCTCCAGCCCACCCCACCGATATCCTTAACCACCTCATAAACTAGGAATAGTCCCCTCAACACATAAACACGCACCCACCCACCTCAGGGAACTCCGTTCAACCTGAATGACGTCTAATCCTAAACCAATAAAGAATGCTAATCCACAGGGGGCCAGATAGACAAACTGCCCCCTAATCTGGAGAGAACAGCCTGAGTGGCCGCAGTGTTGAGGCCCTAAGGACAAAGCTCCTTCACAGGGCATTTGCATTTACCGCAACCTGGAGGTCAGTGTTCTCTTCCGGACGTCTCCATTCTGCCCGGGACCGGGTGCTCAGCCCCAACACAGTGGCAGTCCAATGGGCTGAGGACAGAAGCAACTGCTGCTCTCATCTGCCTTCCATCTGGTGGACCTAAGCCTAATCCCTGGGACAAGGATGGTGGGTGCCAAGGCCGGCCCCAGCCCCGGCACCTCCCTGGGCCTGGCACAGCAGCACAGCGGAGGCAGCAGTGTCCTAGTGAAAAGTCCCTTCTGTCAGGTGAGAGGGTGCGAAGGGGAGAGTGGCCGAAGACCTCGCTGCCTTGCATCTGCTCTACTCCCAGGTGTGCTGCTGTGGGCCTGCTCCTTGTGCCAGCTGCTGCCACTCTAGGTGGCCCTCTCTCACCGCATCCACTTGCAGCCGCCTGTTCTACATCCTCCTCCATGTGGGGGCCTCAGCAATCTGCTGCCTCCTGCTGTCAAGGACAGTAGTGGAAAGGGTGTGGGGCAAGACACACAGGGTAAGTGAGAGGGGGTCGGGTTGTCAGGTGGGTGTCCTGCCATTTCTCTCACACACACTCCCAGATCCAGATGCCCTCGGGGTTGTGTGCCCACCTGTTTGGCCTCTCTGACTGTCCAGTGCTCAGTGGCTCTGGGGCTGTGTACCGAGTATGTGCAGGAACCGCCACCTTCCACCTGCTGCAGGCTGTGTTGCTGGTCCACCTCCACTCCCCCACCAGCCCGCGGGCACAGCTGCATAATAGGTTTGTGTGTACTTTCTGGGTGGGGAGGGGACTGAGTCTGTTTTTCTTTCTCCCTCCTAACCAGCTTCTGGCTCCTCAAGCTGCTGTTCCTGTTAGGTCTCTGTGCTATTGCCTTCTGCATTCCTGATGAGCATCTCTTCCCAGGTACTCTCCCTCCCACACTCTTGGCAGGAGTATTGACATTTTTCCACTGGTGCCCATCTTGCAGCATGGCATTACATTGGCATCTGTGGAGGCTTTGCATTCATCCTACTGCAGTTGGTGCTTATTACAGCTTTTGCCCATTCCTGGAACAAGAACTGGTAAGGGGCACATAACCCTAAAGGCTTTTCCTGCTCCAAGCCATTGCCCACTTTCCACCCTTAGGCAGACAGGTGCAGCTCAAGACTGTAGCTGGTTCCTGGCTGTCCTGCTGGCCACCCTAGGATTCTACAGCATGGCAGGTGTGGGAGCTGTGCTCCTATTCCACTATTATACACACCCAGCTGGCTGCCTGCTTAACAAGATGCTCCTCAGTCTGCACCTTTGCTTCTGTGGCCTCATCTCCTTCCTCTCCATCGCTCCTTGCATCCGCCTCAGTGGGTACATGTCCTACAGCATTCCAGGTTTTTGTAGACTAAAGCAATTATACTTACTCCCCAGAGCAACCCCGCTCTGGCCTCCTACAAGCTTCTGTCATCAGCTGCTATATCATGTATCTGACTTTCTCTGCACTGTCCAGCCGTCCTCCAGAGAGAGGTAAGGGACAGGACCTGGATTCTCCATGCTAATAATACCCATCTCTTCTGTTGTCCCTTCCCAGTAATCCTTCAAGGACAGAATCACACCCTGTGCCTGCCTGGCCTGAGTAAAATGGAACCCCAAACACCAGATATCTCTCTAGCAATGCTGAGTGCTAGCATCATGTATGCTTGTGTGCTTTTTGCTTGGTGCGTAAAGGTGTCAAGGGTGGAGGTATGAATAAACCAGCTTAAGAACTCTATTCTTTCTCAGCAATGAGGCCTCCTACCTGGCTGAGGTATTTGGACCCCTGTGGATTGTCAAGGTTTACAGCTATGAGTTTCAGGTGAGGATAAAGAGCTCCATATCCCCAACACCGACCATTCCAAAACCTGCGTTCTGTTTTGCAGAAGCCCTCACTGTGTTTCTGCTGCCCTGAAACAGTGGAGGCAGACAAAGGTGAGTGCCAAGTGAGGAACCATAAGAAGTGGCTCTGCTCCCAGCAGCCATTTCCTCTCTCCAGGGCAAAGGGGTGGGGCTGCGAGGCCAGCTGACCAAGAAACCCCTCCAGCTCCTCCAGTCCAAGTCCAGCATCTTTCCTACAACTATTCTGCCTTCCACTTCGTCTTCTTCCTTGCCTCACTCTATGTCATGGTTACCCTTACCAACTGGTTCAGGTAAGATGGAGTGGGCCTTAGATACTCTCCTGATATTCTCTAACCAGAGCCTTTGGTTACACAGCTATGAGGGAGCAGAACTGGAAAAGACCTTCATCAAGGGTAGCTGGGCCACCTTCTGGGTCAAGGTTGCCTCATGCTGGGCCTGCGTACTCCTCTATCTGGGGCTGTTACTGGCACCACTCTGTTGGCCCCCCACCCAGAAACCCCAGCCCCTTATCTTGAGGCGCCGCCGCCACCGCATCATATCCCCAGATAACAAATATCCTCCAGTCTAAGTCCTTTTCACAAACTGGGGTTCCCCTGACATTGTACTCCTAGAGTTGGCTCAAGGGGAGCTGTCCAGCCCAGCTCAATACCTCAAGGACACACAGGGAGTTATCTCCGTTTGGGCTGAAGTCAATACTATGAACTGGAAGAAGTGGTCAAACACAGTCTAATGTGCTGGGCAGAGTGTCTGACTCACTGGAGCTACTGTTACATCTGCATCCCAGCTCAAGAGCCTAACACCCAAATCAGCAGCTCAAAGAACCACCGCTGATCCCAGCAGACAGTGTGGCACCAGCCCTTTCCTGGCTCTTGGGCTGGAAGTGGGGGTGGGGAAAGACCAACAGGGACTGAAGACTCGGCTCTGCCCTTGGAGAAAGGAAAATAAGGAGTTCAGCCCTGGGCACACGGATATAAGAAGCCCAGAACCACAGAACAAACCAGGGCATAGAAGAAAGGAGCACAGAGGCTACCCCAGGTTTTAATCCTGATTTTGAGGTCAAGGGAAGCGGGAAGACAAAACCACCCTCATTCCATGAGGAATGACAGAAGAGAAAGTGAACGCTTGACAGCAGCTGACCACGGGAAGTCGGTGAGCAGCAGGATTTTTTGGCCAACTTTCAAGCAGACGAACAAACTGAGGAAGAATGAGGAAAAGAGGCATAAACACAGATCTTGCAGCATTCACTCTTAGGCCAACTCCATCCTAGAGATGGTGTTCAAGGGTGGGGAACAAAAATCACAGAAAAGAAGTCTCTATGGTTCTTAGAGGATTCCTCTACTGCATATCCGGAGTACTTGTTTGGTTGTCATTGTATAATAAAGGCTTCTTCTGTGATGTTTCACTTATTAAGTCTACATACCCACAATCTGAATCTAAA